TCAAGCGATTTTCTTGCCTCAACCTCCTGAGTAGCTGGGATTATGGGCGCCCTCCACCACGCCAGGCCAATTTTCTTTATTTTTAGTAGAGAAGGGGTTTCGCCATCTTAGCCAGGCTGGTCTCGAACTCCTGACCTTGTGATCCACATGCATCGGCCTCCCTTCTGGCTGGGATTACAGGCGTGAGCCACCGCGTCCGGCCATTTGAAACTCTTTTTCTTGGAATAAAGTCATCCTCGGTCTTTTCCTCCTGCACTTTATTTGTAAATGTAAAAGACAGGGTTTCTGGGCACAGCTGATTTCCTAGTTCAACAGAAAAGAGGAACATGAGGGAGCTCAAGCGGCACCTTCACAATTCTAAGGAAATACAGGGTAAAAGCCACCTTTCTTTCTCAAACAGCTTCCTGAAGTGTTTCTAGGTGGAATGAGGAAAAAAAAATAGAAAGTTCTTGCCCCAAAAATGTGGTTGGCGAGGGAGAGAAAGGAACAGAAAGGACAGCTACAGAAAGAGTAAAATATAAGGAAAAGAATAGAGAACCAAATTTGAGAAAGGTGAGGAATCCCACCTTGGAGCTATCATCAGGCGTCGTCTTTTGCAGTCAGCCACTCCATAGGCTGATCACTTCGAGTTTGTACGGAAGCAGTTTCTACACGCTATTTCACAAATGCCCGAAACGACTGTGATTACCCCTCTAGAGATGGCGCCATTTGATTCCAGCAGCCACAAAGCACTAGAACAATCGATGCTAAGAGGTGACAGGAAAAACAGGCTGCAAAGACCCAGACAATGGAATGCAGCGGTGGTCAGCCTAAAACACTGTAGAAGGGCAAGATGAGCTGAGTAATTTTTAACTGGGCATCATTTTTAGAAACTGGAGTTTAAGTACCCCCTTTTCCATTTTTTCCTGAAGTCGTGGGCAGGGCGCAAGGTCTGTGAATCGGCCGACCGGATGCAGCTGGTGTGGAGAGTTCCCAATCAGGTCCGATTTATTACTATATAAAGTACTGCTGCGAGGCTTGCCGTGTTGCATTTTGTTTAGTACAAGACATGTCTGGGCGCGGCAAAGGCGGGAAGGGTCTGGGCAAAGGAGGCGCTAAGCGCCACCGCAAAGTTCTGCGCGACAACATTCAGGGCATCACCAAGCCCGCCATCCGACGCCTGGCACGGCGTGGAGGCGTTAAGCGCATCTCAGGCCTTATATACGAGGAGACACGCGGAGTTCTTAAAGTGTTTTTGGAGAATGTAATCCGCGATGCAGTTACCTACACGGAGCACGCCAAACGCAAGACAGTCACAGCCATGGACGTGGTTTACGCGCTCAAGCGCCAGGGCCGCACCCTGTATGGCTTTGGCGGCTGAGTGTTTTACTTACTTACACGGTTCCTCAAAGGCCCTTCTCAGGGCCACCCATGAAGTCTGTGAAAGAGCTGTAGACTAAAGAT